CTGAAAATACAAAACTTAGCCAGGCGTGGTGGTGGGTGCCTGTAATCCCAGCCACTTGGGAAGCTGAAGCAGGAGAATTGCTTGAACCCAGGTTGCAGCGAGCCAAGATCGCGCCACTGCACTCTAGCCTGGGTGACAAGAGTGGAACTTTATCTCAAAAAAATATAACTCATCTCAAATATAACTCCATCTCAAAAAAACACAACTGTAAACTAAGTTCCTCCCAAAGCTAGCTCAGCCCACAGCCAGGAATGAAAAAGGACGGCTTGGAGGTTAGAAGCAAGATGGAGTTGGTTAGGTCAGCTCTCTTTCACTGTCTCAGTGTTTTGCAATGGTGGTTTCAATGACACCTTCTCATTCTTTCTGCAGAGCAACACTGGGGGTCATGGGAATACAGACTGATGCTCTTTGGATGGAGTCATTCACAAGCTTTGGGTGTACCGACCACACTATCCTGATCACTTGAGACCATCCGTGCACAAGGACTTAAAATCCAGACTCCTCTGTGGCAGTACAAAAGGACAGGGGGTTACCTTGGCAGGTTTTCCTAGTGAACCCTCATTTCTGTCTAGTGAATTTAATGTTCTTTAAGAACATATTTTAATAATTTTTTAAAAGCTTAATATGTTGAATAGGTAATATATTTACATGGTACAAAATTTGAATGGCAGGCCGGGCGCCGTGGCTCATGCCTGTGATCCCAGTACTTTGGGAGGCCGAGGCAGGCGGATCACCTGAGGTCAGGAGTTCGAGACCAGTGTGGCCAACATGGTGAACCCCCGTCTCTACTAAAAATACAAAAATTGGCCAGGTGTGGTGATGCAAGCCTGTAGTCCCGGCTACTCAGGAGGCTGAGGCAGGAGAATCGCTTGAACCCAGGAGGCGGAGGTTGCAGTGAGCTGAGATCGTGTCACTGCACTCCAGCCTGGGCAACAAGAGTGAAACTCTGTCTCAAAAACAAAACAAAACAAAACAAAAAACAAAATTTGAATGGCGTCAAATGGTATACAGAAAAGGTAAGTCTATCTCCCATCTCTTTTCCCCTGTTACCACCTGCTCATTCACCCCTACCTCCTTCATTTGTCATTACTGGGTTAATATCCTTTAAAAACTAACAGGACCTCCGCTTCTGGGAAGATGGAGTAGATGTACTTTTCTCTATTCTTTCTGTCAAGTACAACTAAAAACCCTGGATATTACATAAATTATAAATAATTTAGTAAGTATGTAATATATAAAAAGCCTCTTAAAAGGCAGAGAGAAGAAGGCAGACCAGCTAAGGACCTCAGGACCCAAGAAATGGTGCAGTGATGAGTTCTCTAGGTTTTCTTTTTGTTTCTTATGTCCCAGACTTGGAGTTGAAGCAGCCGGCAACCCAGAAATACCAGTAAGCTCAGACGCAAAAAGCCCCAACAAAAATTTGCTCTCTCTAGCCAAATGACCAGTGCAGTAGGACAGAACAAGTGGGTTTGTTCCAGGGATATAAGGATGGTTCATTATTTGAAAATTAATCTCATCCACCAAATTAATGAACTAAAAGAAGAAAACTTACATGATGCTCTCTATCAATGCAGAAGATGCAAAATTTAGCACACATTTATGATTTTAAAAATCTCAGGAAAAATAGACATAGAGGGGGATTTTCCTGAACTTGATAAAGGGTAAACACCATAAGCCTTCAGCTAACATACTTAAGGGTGAGACTGAATGCTTTGTCCCTAAGATGGGGAACAAACCAAGGATATTAGTTCTCACCGCTTATCCAACATAGTGCTGTAATTTCTAGCCAGTGCAATAAGGTAAGAAATGGAAGTAAAAGTCATATAGATTGGAAAAGAAGGAATAAGACCCCATATTTGCAGATTACATGATTGTGTACATAGAAGATCCCAAGGCATCCACAAAAAAACTCCTAGAACTAATAAGTAAGTTTAGCAGGGTTACAAGATACAAGATAACACACAAAAATCAATTGCATTTCTGTATACTAGCAATGAACATATGGATATCAAATTTTAAAACAATACAGTTTCGACCGGATGTGGTAGTTCATGCCTGTAATCCCAGCACTTTGGGAGGATGAGGTGGGAGGATCACTTGAGTCCAGGAGTTCAAGATCAGCCTGGGCAACATGGTGAGACCCTGTCTCTGCAAAAAATACAAAAATTAGCTGAACCTGGTGGTGCATGCCTGTAGTCCCAGCTACTGGGGAGGCTGAGGTGGAAAGATTGCTTGAGTGTGGCAGGCGGAGGCTGCAGTGAGCCGAGATCATGCTACCGCACTCCAGCCTAGGCAACAGAGTGAGACCCTGTCTCAAAAAATAAAATAAAATGAAATAAAATAAAACAAAACAAAACAATACCATTTGTAGTTGCTCAAAAAAAGAGAGAAATAGATGTAACAAACATGTTACACATAACACAGCATGTGTAGGATTTGTTTTTTGTTTTGTTTTTGTTTGTTTGGTTGGGTTTTTTTGAGACGGAGTTTCACTCTTGTTGCCCAGGCTGCAGTGCAATGGTGCGATCTCGGCTCACTTTGACCTCCGCCTCCTGGGTTCAAGTGATTCTTCTGCCTCAGCCTCCCGAGGAGCTGGGATTACAGGCACCCCCTCACCATGCCCGGCTGGTTTTTTGTATTTTTAGTAGAGTCAGGGTTTCACCATGTCGGCCAGGCTGGTCTTGAACTCCTGACCTCAGTTGATCCACCTGCCTCGGCCTCCCAAAGTGCTGGGGTTACAGGGATGACCCACCATGCCCGGCCGCATGTATGGTTTAAATGCTGAAAACGACACAACACTGATGAAAGAAATCAAAGATCTATGTAAATGGAAACCCCATACTGTACTCAGGAATTGGAAGACTCAACAAAGTAAAGATGCCAACTTTCCCCAAATTGATATACAGGTTTAGCACACTTTCTATAAAAATCCCAGTCATATTTTTTATAGATGAAGACAAGATTACTCTAAAATTTATATGGAAAGGCAAAGGAAATAGAATAGCTAAAAGAATTTTGAAGAAGAAAAATAAAGTAGCAGCACATATATCAATGAATCAAAATAGAAAATCCAGAAATAGGCCCACCCAAATATGCCCAACCAATTTTTGACAAAAGTGCAAAAGCAATTCAATAGAGGAAAGATAACGTTTTCAAAAAATGGCGCTGGAGCAAATGGACACAAAACTTAGACCTAAGTCTGACGTCTTATACAAAAATTAATGGATCATAGACTTAAGAAGTAAAACATAAAACTATAAAACTTTTTTTTTTTTTGAGACAGGGTCTCCCTCAGTCCCCCAGGCTGGAGTGCAGTGGTGCAATCTCAGCTCATTGCAACCTCTGCCTCCTGGGCTCAGTTGATCTTCCTGCCTCAGCCTTCCAAGTAGCTGGGACTTAAAGGCGTGAGCCACCACACCTGACTAATTTTCGTATTTTTTGTAGAGATGGGGTTTCGCCATGTTGCCCGGGCTGTTCTCGAACTCCTGAGCTCAAGCAATCTGCCCACCTCAGCCTCCCAAAGCGCTGGGATTACAGGCATGAGCCACCATCCCAGCCAAAACTATAAAACTTTTAGAAAAGAACATAGAAGAAAATCTTTGGGTCCTGGGGGCAAAGAGCTCTGAGACTTGACATCAAAAGCATGCCGCATAATAGGAAAATACTAGACTTTATTTAGGGGTTAAGAGTTTAGACTCTGGACTCTCTCAGCCTTGGTTTCACTAGTTAGCTCTATCACTAACTACATTGGGCATTGAAAATTCCTCTGTTGTCCCACGTGGTGCATGGATGATTGTAGACGAGGACACTGAGATCCTGAAGGCAGAAGTAATTTCTCTAAGCAACGTTGTTGGTTGGTGGCAGAGTCTGGGTTACAACCCCTGGTTTCCTGATTCCGAGTCCAAGTGAAATACTTTTGCCCCTGCAGTAGACCCTGCTACAGAGGATAAAAAGGCACGTCATAGGCTAGGAGAAAAATTTTGCCTACCACATATGTAACCAAGGACTAGCAGCTAGGACATCTGAAGAATTCTCAACATTCAACGGGGTAGAAGAATGAACGATTCAATAGAATATGGGCAAAAGACATGAAGAGGCATTTTACCAAACATAGGGTGCTATGGTCCGAATGTTTGCATTCTCCTCAAATTCCTGTGTTGAAATCCTAACCCCCAAGGTATTGGTATTAGGAGGCAGGGGCCCTGGGAAGTGATTAGGTCATAAAGGTGGAGTCCTCATGGATGGGATTAGTGTCTTTATAAAAGAGACCTTTGCCATGTGAGGTTACAGTGAGAAGACATCTGTCTATGAAGAAAGTGGGCCCTCACCAAACACAGTCTGCTGGCACTTTGCACTTCAACTCCCCAGCTTCCAGAACTGTAAGGAATATAAGTCTGTTGTTGGTAAGCCACCCGGTCTATGATATTTTGTTATAGCAGCCCAAACAGACTAAGACAGGTGACAAATAAACATGAAAAGATGTTCAACATCATTAGCCATTAGGGAAATGCAGATTAAAACCACAGCGAAATATCATGATACAGTTTTCAGCATGGCTAAACTAGAAAATAGTGACACCACCAAATGCCGACAAGGCTGTGGGGAAACTGGGTTGTTCAGACACTGCCACTGGGGCTGTAGCGTACTATAGCCACTTTCATAAACAGTTTGTCAGTTTCTTAAAAAACTAAACCTGCAACTACCATATGACCCAGCAATTACACCCCTGGGCACCTACCCAAGAGAAATGAAAACTCAACGTTTGCGCAAAAACCTGTGTAGGAATGTTCAAGCAGCTTTATTCATAATATGCCCAAACAGGAAACAACTCAGCTGTCCTTCAGTAGGTAAATAGTTAAGCAAATTGTCATACCCCTGTGTCATGGAGCACTACCTAGCAATAACAAGGAGCAAATTATTGATACATAACAATCTGGATGAATCTCCAGAGAATTATGTTGAATGAAAAAAGCCAGCCCCTGAAGGATACATACTGTATGATGCCATTTACATAACATTCTTGAAATTCTAAAATTACAGAGATGGGGAACAGATTTGTGGTTAAAGATGGAGCCGGGTGGGAAGAAAGTAGGTGTGGCTATAAACGGGTAACATGAAGGATCCTTGTGGTGATGGAAATTTCTGTATTTTTATTGTATCCGTGTCAGTATCCTGGTTGTGATATGGTAATACAGTTTTGCAAGATACTACCCTTAGGGGAAATGAGGTAAGACCTGGCATCTCTCTGTATTATTTCTTCCTTGTACTCACGGCTTCCTTTTCTCTTGCAGACGCCCACTATTGCTTGGTTCTACTTCCTTTATCCCGATTGGCCGTCGGACTTATGCCAGTGCGGCGGAGCCGGTGAGTGGAAGCCCAGCTACCCGGGAGCCAGTTTCCTAACATGGAATCTGACCTTGTAAAACAGGTTGGCAGCAAAGCTGTCCTGGTCACAGGCTGTGACTCTGGATTTGGGTTCTCATTGGCCAAGCATCTGCATTCAAAAGGCTTCCTTGTGTTTGCTGGCTGCTTGATGAAGGTAAGAGACGAGTTATCTTCTTCACCATTGTCGGAGGTAGAAGCAGCTCTTCTCTCCTCCCCAGGACAAAGGCCATGATGGGGTCAAGGAGCTGGACAGCCTAAACAGTGACCGATTGAGAACCGTCCAGCTCAATGTCTGCAGCAGCGAAGAGGTGGAGAAAGTGGTGGAGATTGTCCGCTCGAGCCTGAAGGACCCTGAGAAAGGTAGGGCGCCCCTTCGGACGGCAGGGGTTGTGGGTAAATGCACATCTATCCCTCTCCTGTCCAGGCATGTGGGGCCTCGTTAACAATGCCGGCATCTCAACGTTCGGGGAGGTGGAGTTCACCAGCCTGGAGACCTACAAGCAGGTGGCAGAAGTGAACCTTTGGGGCACAGTGCGGATGACGAAATCCTTTCTCCCCCTCATCCGAAGGGCCAAAGGTGAGTGGGAAAGGGAGCTCCCTCCTGCCCCTGGCTTAGCAGGTACCTCTGTCTCCCTCTGTAGGCCGCGTCGTCAATATCAGCAGCATGCTGGGCCGCATGGCCAACCCGGCCCGCTCCCCGTACTGCATCACCAAGTTCGGGGTAGAGGCTTTCTCGGACTGCCTGCGCTATGAGATGTACCCCCTGGGCGTGAAGGTCAGCGTGGTGGAGCCCGGCAACTTCATCGCTGCCACCAGCCTTTACAGCCCTGAGAGCATTCAGGCCATCGCCAAGAAGATGTGGGAGGAGCTGCCTGAGGTCGTGCGCAAGGACTACGGCAAGAAGTACTTTGATGAAAAGATCGCCAAGATGGAGACCTACTGCAGCAGTGGCTCCACAGACACGTCCCCTGTCATCGATGCTGTCACACACGCCCTGACCGCCACCACCCCCTACACCCGCTACCACCCCATGGACTACTACTGGTGGCTGCGAATGCAGATCATGACCCACTTGCCTGGAGCCATCTCCGACATGATCTACATCCGCTGAAGAGTCTCGCTGTGGCCTCTGTCAGGGATCCCTGGTGGAAGGGGAGGGGAGGGAGGAACCCATATAGTCAACTCTTGATTATCCACGTGTGGATTATCCACCATGCCAGGAAGACCCATAACTGGTTTTAACACTAACTAGAGGGAATGACTTCTTTGCATAGTGAGTGACTTGGGCCTTCACAAACAGGGTGTGGAGTGGCAGGCAGAGGCCTCTAAATCTCAGGGCAAACATGGTGAATCTATCTCTCCGGAGATAATTTCATACAGAGATTTTAAGAAAACATCTTTATATTAAAAACAGATCTCATTTGATCCTTAAGCCAGTCTCATGAATGAAAAGGACAGGTTTTTTTCTTTTGTAAATGAAGCATTTGCAGCTTAAAGAGGATGCATGAAATAACCCTTTTATCGCTTATAAATAGTGCCAGTTATGTGTTCCTGCCACGGCTGTGGAAATACTTCACATTTGCATTCCAGGACTGTTTTGGATCCATTTGCCCGAGAATCTTCTGACTAACTCTGTGTCCTCATCTGGGCAGCACACACCAAGTGCCCACTGGTACCTCTGCATGTCCATGGTGCTGTGTGACTGGCCAGCCAGCAGCCAGTGACTCAGAGCTGGCTGTATGGAGGGGGTGGGAATGTTTCTGGAGATTTTTGTTTTTCCAGACACAGTCTTGCTCAGTCCCCTAGGCTGGAGTGCAATGGCACCATCTCCGCTCACTGCAACCTCCGCCTCCCTGGTTCAAGCGGTTCTCCTGCCTCAGCCTTCCAAGTAGCTGGGGTTATAGGCACCCACCACCATGCCGGGCTAATTTTTGTATTTTTAGTAGAGATGGGGTTTCACCATGTTGGCTAGGCTGGTCCCGAACTCCCGACTTCAAGTGATCCGCCTGCCTTGGCCTCCCAAAGTGCTGGGATTACAGGCATGAGATTTTTACTTGAGATTTTTCCATCCTCTTTTAGGACTCAGGATAGACTTGTGTGGAGGTGCTCTCTGGCTAAGGGGATAAGTTGTTACTGGTTTGGGTCTGCTTGGTTTTGCCTTGGGTGGGGCCGGTGTCGATGGGGCAGGCTTGGCACGAGCAGTGGTGCCATGGCAGGGCACTGTGGCATCTCCCCTAGCAGTGGATTTGGGGTCCCTGCTTGCCTCACGTGGTGCTTACACACATGTACACACACACACACACACACACACACACACACACCTTACACACATGTACACACACACACACACACACACACACACACACACACACACACACACACACACACACACACACACACACACACCCCTGTTCTGCAGGGCTTCAGCGTGGCCTTCATTCCCGCCTCGCCTCGGCCTCTTTTCAATTAAGAAGTGATGCCACTTGAGGCAGGGTCTGCATGATCACTTCTTGGGTTTCAGTTTGAAAGCTGCCATCCCTGCGACTGCCCAGGGCCTGTATGTTGGGACCGAAGCCAAACACCACTGTCCTCCAGGGGGCTTTCGGCCCGGGGCAGGGTCCCCAGTGCCCGCCTTCGAATCAGACTCCGCGTTTCCGCCTCTCCCTGGGCGGACCTGCCGCTAGAGGGCGCTCCTCCTCCGCAGCCGGCGCCGGCCTCCAGCGCCCCAGACTCCCGCGCTGCCGCCCGAGCCTGAGGTTTCTCACGGCGTTCGGGATTCGCGCTTCGGAAACCGGGAACAAAGAAGCAAGCAGCACCCTTCAGAAACAGTGTTCTCGCTCTCCTAGCAGCTGGCCCGGGCCCGGAGGCTGGTGCCAGGAGAAGGCAGAAGAGCCCGGGCAGCCGGAGTGGGCTACGGGGTTCAGGCAGTGCCAAGGAAGAAGGGCCTCACAATGGGCAATTCAGCTGCCTCCCGGGCCGTTGTCCCCGCTGTCTTCAAACAGGGGTCCCCTGTCCCAGCTGCCCCAGGAGGAGGGGGGGAGGCAGGCAGGGCCGAAACCCTCCAGAGCCCAGAGGGGGACGCTTGGTGGCCGCTGCAGTTACATAACCATAGGATGCTTTTGTACCGTGGACCTTGTTCTAGCAGGATCCTTTCGGAATTGCACTTTTACATGTTGGGCGAATTTGTGTCCGTGCTGAAGTTTATTAAAGGAAAATAGATGGAGCCTTGGAGTTGCACGTGTGCGTCCCTGCCTG